GATTCTTGTTTTTGTTTTTGACTTATGGGTATCACAATCTATGAACCTCCTTAAGAGGGGAAAGGGAAAACGCTAAGTTTGGGGAAAGCCTTTAGAACAAGTCTAGCCAGTAAAGGTTTGCTGCATTATCCATCTGAGTCATTAACTTTGTCAATAGTTATATTCTGTCACTCATTCATTGATTCATTCATCCCTTCCAAAAATATTTTTGGAAAATTCACTTCAGGCCAACTTCTGTTGCTAACCTTGAGGGGACATGGTAAATGAAATACGTTCCCCTCCTGCGAGAAGCCAACATTTTAGGGGGGAAAATGAAGGCCGACTGTGGTAGGTGCTTCGATGGAACTAGGAGCTGGTGACAGAGGCTAACTTCAGAGAAAAGCTAGCCCCGGGTGGGAGGCAGGATCCTCGCGCGGATAGCAAGGTATTCGCACCCTCGGTCTGCACTGCGCAGTCGGGCGCCAGAAACCCTCCAGGCCCCAGCCGGGTCCGAGGGAGAAGGGTGCGGTTGGATTCAACACCCGCCCCAGGGAAAGAAGGTGAGTCTATTCGGTTTGCAAGAAAGGTCTCGCGTGTTATCTTGGGCGGGGGGATGATACGATCGTATTCTAATTATCGGCCCCCAGTGGATCTGTCCCGCGTCCTAGCTGCTGCGGCGTTCAGTGGGCACGTAAGAGACACCTGAGGAGGACACTAAACCAACATTAAGGCAGCAGACAAGGGAAGCCGCCGAGGCTAGGAAATCAAAGTGGACCGCGCTGGGCTGGGGACGGGCTGGGGACGCACTGGGGCGGAGGACCAGGGCACAGGCGAGCTAGCGGAGGAGTCGGCTGAGGCCATTCAGCCGCTGATTTTCGTCCTGGAACGGACTTCGCGTAAACACACCGAGCCATTCAGAGCTCTCTCCAAGTCACATTCTGAGGCTCCGGCCCCGGAACTCTGGGCTAGACGACCCCGCCCCGGAACCTTGTGTTACCGGCACTAAATGCAGAAGTTCCTCTGGTTGCCACCGGACGCAACTGTCAGGTGACGCTTCCGGCGCAGAAAAATGGCAGCCGCCGCTCCGGACTCACGTGTGAGTGAGGAAGAAAACCTGAAAAAGACCCCAAAGAAGAAGATGAAAATGGTAACTGGAGCCGTAGCGTCGGTGCTGGAAGACGAGGCCACAGACACTTCTGATAGTGAAGGTAATGTGGTAGGGCTGAGCTTTGGTGTCTGGGATATTAAAGTTTAATTTGCCTTTACTCTTTGGTTCTATAGGAAGCTGTGGATCGGAAAAGGACCACTTTTATTCTGATGATGACGCAATAGAAGCTGACAGTGAGGGTGATGCTGAGCCCTGTGACAAAGAAAATGAAAATGATGGAGAATCAAGTGTTGGGACTAATATGGGCTGGGCAGATGCTATGGCTAAAGTCCTCAACAAGAAAACTCCTGAAAGTAAACCTACTATTCTGGTCAAAAATAAGAAGCTGGAAAAGGAAAAAGAAAAGTTAAAGCAAGAAAGACTAGAGAAAATAAAACAGGTATGTTCCACCAGTTCTCTTGTAGATTAGATTATTCTTTCACATAACAATATTTATAACGCAGCGTGATAAGAGGCTGGAGTGGGAAATGATGTGCAGAGTAAAGCCAGATGTTGTCCAAGACAAAGAGACAGAGAGAAATCTTCAGAGAATTGCAACAAGGTAAGGTAGTGTTTTTGCCCTTTAAAAAATAAATACATCATTCTGGTCATTTTATATTCTACAGGGGTGTGGTGCAATTATTTAATGCTGTTCAGAAACATCAAAAGAATGTTGATGAAAAGGTTAAGGAAGCTGGAAGTTCTATGAGAAAGCGTGCTAAGTTGATATCAACTGTTTCCAAGAAAGATTTCATCAGTGTTTTGAGAGGGATGGATGGAAGTACAAATGAGACTGCTTCAAGCAGGAAGAAACCAAAAGCCAAACAGGTAAAAACTTTTCTATAGGATTCAGTGTATCATTTGAATATTTTGATTCTATAATTTTCCTTAGACTGAAGTGAAATCAGAAGAAGGCCCAGGTTGGACGATCCTACGTGATGATTTCATGATGGGAGCATCTATGAAAGACTGGGACAAGGAAAGTGATGGGCCAGATGACAGCAGACCAGAATCTGCAAGTGACTCTGATACATAAAGCATCATAGGAAATACAATTGCAGTCGTTTTATTTTTTCTAGAAAAATATGTCATCCTCTGATAGTTGGGGAATTATAAGGATACCATTTGTAAGAAAGCCAAAAGACTTTTGCCAGATTTCATATTTCCCCTTTTCATGTACACTTTATATATACTTCATTAAAATTATATTTTAAACCCTTGTATAATTTTAAGCATTGTTCCTCAGAACATTTGTAAAAGGATATATTTCTGCTTGACCAGCGAGATGTGCATTTTGCCAGGATCATATTGGTCATGTCTATTGGTGTATTATTTCAGTATCACCAATGTTTTCAGAAATACAGTACTAATTCATCATTAAACTCTTTGAAGTTAATATTTTTCTGCCTTCTAACTTATAGACTCAACTATGTATCTGTAGTTTTTGGGAATGGTTGGTGTTTTTTGCTTTGTGTTGGGAAGTTATTGAGAAAACCTATATAATAAAATTTAAAATTATAGTTTTTCAGATTTTGGGTCGTGATTTTAGTTTTAGGTAATCTGGAAGATATGATTTAAGAAACAACAGATTTCAACTTTTTTTTTTTTTTTTTTTTTTTTTTTTTTTTTTTTTTTGAGACGGAGTCTTGCTCTGTGGCCCCGGATGGAATGCAGTGGCGTGATCTCGGCTCACTGCAAGCACCGCCTCCCAGGTTCACGCCATTCTCCCACCTCAACCTCTCAAGTAGCTGGGACTACAGGTGCCTGCCACCACGCCCAGCTAATTTTTTGTTTTTGTATTTTTAGTAGAGACGGGGTTTCACCATGTTAGCCAGGATGGTCTCAATCTCCTGACCTCGTGATCCACCCGCCTCGGCCTCCCAAAGTGCTGGGATTACAGGCGTGAGCCACTGCGCCCGGCCCAGATTTCAACTTTTATTTTATTTCCTTTCATTTATTAAATAATATAAATAATGACAGATTTATTTTAGGTGTTAGCCTATTTTTGCATGAGAGATTTACAGAGGTGGAAATTCTCATGCTTAACTTATGCAATGAGACAATTTCTCAGGAAGCAAGTTTGACATGCTTTAGTCTCTCTCTTCTTTTTTTTCCTCCCAAATATTTGAGTTAGCTTAAATTCTTTTTTATGGACTGCCCAACCAGTGAATTGATGCACTTAGACAACAAGTAATCTGCAGCAGAATATTGCATCCAATTTGAGACTTGATTCCATATTATTGCCTTAAAGGCTATTAAATTGGGTGACTTTTAGTATCCAGCTGTTAAAAAGAGGAAAGACTGTTTAATATCATTCCAAAATTTTTGTGAAATGTGGCCCAAGATCTAAAGTTTTTAAGGGAATTATTTTTAATAAATATGATCTGTCCCTTTTTGAAAAGGATCCATCCCTTTTCATAATAAAAATAATTCCCTCCTACCACCCAGTTGCACATACTTGCATCTGTTATGTATTGAAGGATAATCCCCCCCAAAAAAACTATCCAAGAGCAGAGATGTTTATATTTTGAAACCCATTTGAGTGTTACAGTATTATATGACTAAAGCTGAATCAGTCTGTGGCCTGGTATTTGTTATCATAAAGGAAGATGTACACCTAAGGTATCAAGTGGTTAAAACAGCAAAGTACAAGATGCATTTTTGTATTTATTCTAACTTTTGAACATTAGTGTCTTTCAGTATAAATAAATGTGAACAAATATACCTCAGTAGTAATACAGGAGAACTAAATATCCTGCTATAACTTAATACAGATACATATTTCAATATGACTTAACAAACACACAATTTTGAAAAAAAAAAAAAAAAAGTGCAGCAACTTAAACACATTTTTCTCCCCAGAACTAAGATTACACTTAATTTAATTTAATGTGTTTCTGCGTTATACTAGAGTTTTGCAGGAATTTTTCTGAATAGTACATTCACATGATAGATACGGATAAATACCTTATTTACTAAAATGTTTTGAAACATATTTTATAGTCCCTCATTTGATTTGAAAAAATTTGACAAGATCTTCACATTGAAAGTAAGGACGAGAATATTTGCAGATTTCCTTCGTTCCAAAATTATTTTATTCCAAAGAAAAATTGAGTTGCCACTATCAGGAAAAAAAAAATGTATCACTTCTGTTAGAAGGCTATGAAGTATATATAAATTATATGACAATTTTTATCATATAGATTTGATATCTTCTATGTATTCGTATTTTTGCATCTTGGGTATTAAGCAAAATACCATATGTATAAATATGAAACCAGGAATGTGCATATTTTAGAAACTAATTGTGTATCTTAAGTGAATGTTTTGAGTAGTTCTGTCACCCCTATTCTAAATATTTTACCTACAACATTTAAATTATTCTGATATCAATCAGATAAATAATCCGAGTGTATTTCATCTTTCTACATTGTCTTTGTGGTTTTTGTTTGTTTGTTTTTGAGACGGTCTCACACTGTCACCCAGGCTGGAGTGCAGTGGTGCAATCTCAGCTCACTGCAACCTCCACCTCCCAGGTTCCAGCTATCCTCCCACCTCAGCCTCCCAAGTAGCTAGGACTACAGGTGTGCACCACCATGCCCAGCTAATTTTTTGTCTTTTTGATGTAGATGGGGTTACCCCATGTTGCCCAGGCTGGTTGTGAACTCCTGAGCTCAAGGGATCCCCCCGCCTCTTGCCTCCCAAAGTGCTTGGATTACAGGTGTGAGCCACCATACCACCTGTCTTTGAATTTTTTAACGAGGGGAAAGAAAACTGCAATTCCTGCCTCCCCATTTATTTAAACATAACACCTAGGATTTTATTTTTGGTAACTACTTAGAATAATATAGTAGGTTACTTATCTTCGGTTAGAAAGAACTATGGAAAATAGGAACCAATAATTTGGAAGTATTATTTCCTTATTTCATATATAGAAATAATTATCTTATTTCCTTATTTCATATATAGAATATTCTAGATACTTGGATGGCTGGGGTTGATGTTCTTAGTATTTATCATAGTTTAGCATTGGTTGTTATTTTTAAGCATCAGAATTTGAAAGCCAATGATAATACCTGATTAGGACTGAAAATAGAATTATCTTAGTAGTTTAGCACTTTTTATAATGGAGTTGGAGCACTGAATTTATTTTCAAATTACCTAGAATTCTGCATTGCTCAAACATTATTCAATTGATTGCAAAATATACCTTGGAAACCCTTTGGATAGAACAGTTCAGAGGGTTACCACTAGTACTTAGAGCCTAAAGTCACTCAGTAGGAGGTTCTCAAAGGTCTATTTGAAGGCAATCCAATTTCTTTAAAATAAAATATTTTTTGCCTTTTAAAACAGATGGGTGAAGAAAGGGACGTATAAATTCTGGGAAACCTCTTATGTTTTCCTCCCATTTCCTTCTATGTCTCCATTAATGTGCTAACTTGAAGGAATTTAACTTCAAGGAAAGTTGACTGATGAAGTTTATGTAGAGCTGTGAATATTATAATTTGTCAATACTTTATTGATAATGTTAACTTTGTTTTTATTTGGAAACATTTTTTCCAGTTGACCAAAGCAGAATTCATTCTGTTCTTCCCTCAAATTCATCTATTAGGATCAATGTGATTGACATTTATCTCCACTCTGCATGTCACTGATATGGTATAGACGCTATAAGCCCTGTAGATATTATGGGTATGAAGACTATTTGAGGTGAATTGGCAGTGAGAGCAAATTTTGGAAACAGGAGAGAGAACTACTTCGTGCCTATAAAAAGCTCTCTCACTCCTTCCCCAAGAAAACAGGAGTCTGAATTTTGGCCAGCTGGGTATTTGAATCTTACTGACTGTTGCAGCACTGGTAGTCCTGGTAAATTTTTTCAGTGGGCGAGCTTTTCTGAAATTTGATTAAACATATTAGTCAAGGGAATCTGTGAATAGATTTAGAAGTAGAATGTTTGAGGTGGTTGACAAGACATTTAGAATTGTGATTAATGTTTTAATAAAATGCTAAGTTAGAATGAATAATCATAATTATATAGATGGAAGATATATTCTAACAGTTCTTAAATAATTTTAGATTCTCTAAATTTAGAGTGTTTTCTAGCTTAGAGAGCAATATTAATATTTTTTACCTAGTCTACTGAACATAATTTCAGGGAGTTAGTATTTAGGACTTTTTACCTAGAGATGCGGTAAACCTTTTAAATTTAAATTTGCTTTCTTAAAATACCTGTTCCAACATTGCTCACCTTTCTTCTCCCTCCTTTTTGCCCTCTCCTTCAGTGGGAGGAGCACATATTCAGCTTTCTGTTAAACACTCTTTGGTTTTCAACTGAGTAAGGCAAGCAAGGATATATGTTAGAAGAGTGGGCATAATACTTTATATTAAAATTATAGGGACTAAAAGTCTAAATCATTGCTGTCAATAGGACTTTTTTTGATGATGGAAATAATTTATGTCTGTGCTGTTCAATATGGTAGCCACTCGCAGAGGTGACTACTGAGCATTTCACGTGTGGCTTGTGATACAGAGGAACTAAATTTTTAATTTTACTTAATTACTTTAAATTTTAAAAGTTACACGTGGCTAGTGGGTCTATCCCAACTATGAAGAGAATAAAGCTACAGAGCATCTATCTAGTCTAATGAAACAACAGTGAATTTGGGAATTGTAAATCTGTCTTAAGCTTTTTCCATAAACTTTTATTGATATAATTTAGGCATATACAAATACTGGTGAAATTTTATTGATTGAATTATTGTTGACTTTTTTTTCAGTATTTATATTTTTAAAAAGATATGTTTCTTTATAATTAACTTGTATTGTAGGGTAACCATTGTCCTTAAATGTTAAGCCACTTAGTTAATAACAAATAGCATTTGGTTTTTTAGCATTATTTATCATCTGAGGCTTTCAGAATTAATGCACCAAACCTTAAATATTTTTGTTGTTCTCTAAAAGAATGGGTTTATGATGCACCAAAAGGACATTTTGAGAACTGCCGGAGCAACAGATACCACCATGTAAGGAGTGAATTCCCATGTTTTTCACTTATATCTAGAGGCCTACTTATTTAGGAGGTTTCCTAAGTAAGTGTATTTAGTTGTAGGACCTTAGAGTTGCCTAGGTCCATTCTATTCTAGCATATACTCAACATACTGCCAGAGCAAATGTAGGTTGCAGATTCAGGCAAAACACACACACACACACACACAAAACCCTGAAGAGCACAATGAGCATTATTAGCACAGCCAATTTAAAATGATGAGGTGTTAACCACATTTGTATAAATAATAGTTTCTCTAACCCTGAATCATTATCCTGCATTTTTAATGCAATCGGTTCATAAACATCAAAGTGAAAACACCAAATTTGTAAGAGGTCAGGACCAACTGGGGCTCTAAATGGAGAGACAGCTGAGAGCTGTGTCCCTATGCGTGGGTGGCCTTGCAGCTGTTGATTCACCCTCAGGCTACCAGACAGTTGCCTCTTTGCATTTGCAGAACCAGACTTCAATCTTAGGTAAAAATGTATCCCTCCCATGGACAGGACATAAACAATAGATTGACATCAGCTCTGAAAACAGTGCAGCAGCCAGACTCAGCAGTTGCCCTGAAATACTGAGAAGTACCAAGCATAACATCAAGACTGTTTCTACACAATAATATTTGTCTTTGTACAGCAACACTGGGTTCTCTTAAGTATATTATAAATATAAAAGCTCAAAGTCCAAAAGGTTCAATGTGATGATATCCTTCTCTACAAATGCCAGGAACACCAGGGTAGATTGCATGAGACATGACTGCCGTATCTTGGTCCTTACTAGGATTCCCAAATATACTCCTTAATAACCAGTAAAGTTATATTTACACTGGACATTTTAAGAAATACCAGTGTTCGTTGTTAGATGAGAGACAGCATAATTTTGGAATCACAACTGAGTTCAGAGTTCAGTTTTGAGTCCTACTAGTTTTGTTTCCTTGTGTAAGTTTCTTAACCTTTGTAAGGCTAGCATGTAAATCAGATACAATAATATATAGTTCAGGGTGTAAAGATTGGATTAATGTATGCAGTGTCTATCTAGCACAGTGCCTGTTATGTAGTAGCGTGTCAAGAGATGTTCTCTCTTATGCATTTGGAGGATTAGGTGCTGCACCTATAGGTTTCCATTCATTTCTCATCTATGTAATTCTGAGTCTTCCTTTTCTAGATAGAATTCCCCCCAACAAAAATTTAAAGTCTAACAGGTGGTAGGTGCTTATTGAGGCCCAGCAATTCTACTTCTGGAAACCTTCCTCAGGAAAAGATTCTGATGACAGAAAATGCTGTGTGAACAGTATTATATAGAATTGTTTTTAATAGCAAGAAATTTTTTAAAACTTACAAGTTCAGTGATATGAGGACATTTACATAAACTATCGAACCACCAGTCTTCTGTCAATTCCTTTTAAAATGATGGTTGTGAAGACTGATGAAAACACAGTGTCAATGATATGTTAACTGAAAAAGTAAGATTAAAAACATTATGGATAGTATAAGTTTCTTAAATGCCAACAATGCATGAGGTGAATAGAATAAGACTTTTTTTTAAAGAATGTAATTTTTGACAGTCTGAAAAGACAGGCCTTATATTTATATTGAGAAAAATGATCCTGACATTTAATGAGACACTAAAACAGTTTTTATTTTTTGCTTACTTATTCTGTTCTAGAATCCAAACTCTACATACTGTTTAATAGAGCATTATTGATATTAGCTGTATTAGATGACTGTATGAAGAGTCCTGTTTGCTAGAATCCTACTTTATCTTTTAAGTTTTGCTAATTACCCTGCAATGAATGTTGAACATAAAAAATTTGACTCCCTTTCCATGTGTCCACTGTTTCCTTGTGCCTTTTGATTAATAAAACTTTATTTTTAAGTGAGAACCTCTGTTTTCTTGATTTTTAAAAAAAGCCAT